CAACGTTCTCGTTCTTTGTCTTCAAGTGGGCCAGGTAGGCCTTAGACCCTTGGCGGCAGCAGCGAAATCCTTTCCCGATGGGGTCGCCGAAGACGGACACCCCGGCGGGCCTAGTGACCGGTGGCCGCGCGCCACCTGGTGGCCGCAGCGGGTGGATTCGGCCGGGAGCCGCTGCAAAATTCGGGATTTTGCTTCCGGAAAGCTTCGGGAAACTGAGGTGGGAGGGGCAGGGGTTTGCGATCTTCCAACTTGATCCTGTCCTTATTCCAACCCCCTTTTACAGATAGGGAAACTGAGGAAAGGGGAAGGCAAACAAGGCTGGGCAAGGGATCCCTCTTAAACGGAAGGTTTCAAGACACCTGGGGTCAAGAGCCTAGGGCTTTCTTTAATAGCCCCAATGGCCCGGAGCTTAGTTTGCCCATCTGTTCTATGGGCAGGGGGAAAATGAAAGGGGAGGAGGGGAAACTTTAGTCTTTGCCGCCCACCCGGAGGTAAAAAGTCTTTAAAGACTACCCCGGAAAGAAGAGTTTTATATATTCCATTTGCATACGAACGCAGTCACCTCGAGTTAAACTCCGGTCCTTTAATCTCCGGTCCAATTTGTCCCGCAGCGGCAGGGAGAGGCCCACGTGAGTACCTTCAAGCCCCGCCTCCAGGGCCCCGCCCACAGGGCTGGGCTTCGTTGCACGTGCTCACCCGGCTGCCTCGCGATCCACCTCCTCGCAAAGACTCATTGTTGGGGTGGGGGGTTACGAGGACTCTTAGGGAACTTTGATCAGGTAGAAATCACAATCAAGACAAGGCCCGGAAGTATCCGCTTACTACATAGACATCAAACGCTTTGTCATGGTTCTTGATATTGACAGACTTTAGCTTTCCCTTCTCAGGACTTCTTATCCCTCCTTCCACCCCTTCAGTTGGTGCGGTCGGCGTGGCCGGCCTCGCTGAGCGGACTCCAACTTCCAGCGTGCCCCGCAGGGCCTTGCGCGGCAGCGGCGTGTGACGTCAGGGGAGGGAGCTGGCCAGTGCTGAGGGGGCGCGGCGCGGAGGGGCGCGGAGCGGCGCGGAGCCGGGCGGCTCGGGGCCCAGAGAGAGCCGCGGCCGGGAGCTCGCGGGCTCCTGACAACCTCCTCCCCTCGGCGGACGACGACCACGGCGACTAGGGCGCCGGTCATGGCGGAGCAACAAACCCGGCGCGGACCCTAGGCACCACCGCATGGAGCGGGACGAACCGCCGCCTAGCGGAGGGGGAGGCGGCGGGGGCTCGGCGGGGTTCCTGGAGCCTCCCGCCGCGCTCCCTCCGCCGCCGCGCAACGGTGGGTGAGGGGCCTGCGACGCCCGGGCCAGGTGTAATTTTTTTTCCTATTGTTTTCTCTTTAGGTTTCTGTCAGGATGAATTGGCAGAGCTTGACCCAGGCACTAGTAAGTTCTCAATGTTACCCAATATTCTTTGGTTTCCACTGTGTTCTAACTTGAACATGATCAGTTTCTGTTTCAGATGATCGGGCTGAACAACGAACCTGTCTCATTTGTGGGGACCGCGCTACAGGCTTGCACTATGGGATCATCTCCTGTGAGGGCTGCAAAGGGTTTTTCAAGCGGAGCATTTGCAACAAACGGGTATATCGATGCAGTCGTGACAAGAACTGTGTCATGTCTCGGAAGCAGAGGAACAGGTGCCAGTACTGCCGCCTGCTCAAATGCCTCCAGATGGGGATGAACCGGAAGGGTGAGTGGTGCTGATGGCTCTGATGGCCCATCGACTGCCTTTCTTGACTTATCTTTCCTTCCAGCTATCAGAGAAGATGGCATGCCTGGAGGCCGGAATAAGAGCATTGGGCCAGTCCAGGTGAGTTCTAGACCTCAGTCTCTGTGGTCCGTCCCATCTAACATGTCTCAATTCCTTGTCAAAGATATCGGAAGAAGAAATCGAAAGGATCATGTCTGGGCAGGAGTTTGAGGAAGAGGCCAATCACTGGAGCAACCATGGTGATAGTGACCACAGTTCCCCTGGGAACAGGGCTTCGGAGAGCAACCAGCCCTCACCAGGCTCCACACTGTCTTCCAGGTGAGCTTTAAGGCAAACCCATGGTCATCATCGGCTCTGTTTGACGCAAGACTTTTCTCTCCAGTAGGTCTGTGGAACTGAATGGATTCATGGCCTTCAGGGAACAGTACATGGGAATGTCTGTGCCTCCACATTACCAATATATACCGCACCTTTTTAGCTATTCTGGCCACTCACCACTTCTGCCCCAACAAGCTCGCAGCCTGGATCCCCAGTCATACAGTCTGATTCACCAGCTGTTATCAGCCGAGGACCTGGAACCATTGGGCACGCCCATGTTGATTGAAGATGGGTGAGTGAGCTCCGCCCTTCTTGGCCCCTTGCGGAAGTGACTTTCCCCTGTCCCTGCCCCTCAGATACGCTGTGACACAGGCAGAACTATTTGCCCTGCTTTGCCGCCTGGCCGACGAGCTGCTCTTTAGGCAGATTGCCTGGATCAAGAAACTGCCTTTCTTCTGCGAGCTCTCAATCAAGGATTACACGTGCCTCTTGAGCTCTACGTGGCAGGAGCTAATCCTGCTGTCTTCCCTCACCGTTTACAGCAAGCAGATCTTTGGGGAACTGGCTGATGTCACTGCCAAGTACTCGCCCTCCGATGAAGAACTACACAGGTGAGGCCTCCTGGCTGGGGAGGAAATACCAAGCCAACTGTTAACACCTGTGTCTGTTCCTCAGATTTAGTGATGAAGGGATGGAGGTGATCGAGCGGCTCATCTACCTCTATCACAAGTTCCATCAGCTAAAGGTCAGCAACGAGGAGTATGCTTGCATGAAAGCAATTAACTTCCTAAATCAAGGTGAGTGGCTGGGGTGGGAAAAGGGACGTTTGTATGTGTGTGTGTGTTTTTTTTTTTTCCACAGATATCAGGGGTCTGACCAGTGCCTCACAGCTGGAACAATTGAATAAACGATACTGGTACATTTGCCAGGATTTTACTGAATATAAATACACACATCAGCCGAACCGCTTTCCTGATCTCATGATGTGCTTACCTGAGATTCGATATATTGCAGGTAACATTCTGGGTCTTGGGCTCCCAACCCTTTGCTAACTCTTCTTCTCCCCCCTTGTTCCCAGGAAAGATGGTGAATGTGCCCCTGGAGCAGCTGCCCCTCCTCTTTAAGGTGGTGCTGCATTCCTGCAAGACCAGTGTGGGCAAGGAATGACCTGTTCCAGGCGCCCTCCTCAGGCCAACCACAGCGTCTTGGGTGGGCAGGACAGGCTCTGGAGGGAAAAGCCAGAGAGACCAAGATGGAGGCTGTGGAGCAGCATTTCCCGTTGCCTCCATAGCAAGAAGAGTTTTTGTTTGTTTGTCTGTTTTTTTAACCTCATTTTTCTATATATTTATTTCACGACAGAGTTGAATGTATGGCCTTCAACATGATGCACATGCTTTTGTGTGAATGCAGCCAATGCATTTTCTTACAGTTTACAGAATGTGAAGATGTTTAATGTTACAGTGTTGTCATTGTTTAGAAATAGTTCTTTTGTATTTTGAGGGAGAGGGTGGGATGGGGCTAAGATGACTATTTCCATAATGTTGACAAAGATGACTACCTCAATGGAAATGGGGGGTGTGGCCATCCCTACTTTTTCCACATTTTCTCAGCAGACTCATACATTTGTCTGTCAGAGAGCAAATTGCCTTTTTTAGCCACAGAATTGCCAGATAAAACGGCACACTGTAAGGGGGCAAAGTGTTGTTAGGAGATTCACTAAGCAAGGTTGGTGAGACGGCAACAGGGTAGGAGGTGAGGATTGAGCCACGTCCTTTCCTTGGAAAGCGTGAAAATTAAGAGAGTAGGGCACAGTGACCATATTTAAGGCAGGTGTCCTTCCACCCAACAAGTCCTAAGGGCAGAAGAATTTCTGTTCTCACACCTTGCTGCCCCCCTTACCCCTGCACCACCATCATTGTCTACCACTGCGAACTTTCCATCTAGGCAAAGTCCTGGCAATCACTTGATCCACAGGACTCGCCTCCCAGCTCCCTCGGGGCCCCCAGCTACCTAGTTTCCTTACCTGGATCTCCTGAGGCCCACCTTCCTCCTTCCCACTCCCTTACACATTTGACTTCCTATTGGCCCTTTGAAAAACCAGCTGAGCAGAATGCCATGTTCTGAAGCCTGGTGCCCACTACTGATTTATTCTCCTTTCACCTTGTTTTCTTCAAAGGGTAGTAGGGCAAGGCCAGACTGCAAAAAGAATAGACACTCCCCTTTTGAAATCTGTTCCTCTCCCCTCCCCTTCCTACCGCACCCTCAGGTCTAAATCCGAAAACTTCAGGCTTTTTTAAACAATGAGAAGGACCATTCACCTGTCTGCTGACCAGAAATGTTGCCCCTAAGTTCTTCTCCAAGTTCTCCTTTTCTCTCCAGAGTGAGACCAGTTTTCCTCAGGGACCCAGGACACAAAGCCCAAGGCCCAGAGTGGCTCAGCTGCCCCTTACTTCAGCAGTGGACTGGCCAGCCAAGGCCTGGAGGGCTGGAGCCAGAAGCACCTGGAAGGGAAGGGGGGCTTTAAACTACCTCAGGTTCCTAATGGCCCGGCTGCTACCTCTGCAGACATGGCCTGGACTCCTTGACCTCTCACTACCTGCCCCACCTTATCCCAGGACGTGTTCCTTACCCTCTTGACTTTGGCCAGCGCTACACCAGGTCTGTCTTTGAACTCTTTCAGGTGCTTGTCCTGCCTACACCCAGGTATCTTTCACAGCCAGTGTGGCAAGCAGACCACTTAGTTGGCTGCATGCCTGGGTAGGTTGGAAGGGCCCACGGCACCTTCTTCTGCCTATTTAGTCAAAGGCTGTTTGCTGTCTCCTCAACTCAACCTAGTAAAGCTACCCAGGAGGGCACCACGTCGTGTGCATACTGGGTAGTCCATGTCTGATTGTAATTGTTTCTTTCTGGTGAAATGTTACGGGTACCAGCAGAGTGATGATTTTGGCCCTTGATGGATCTAAAACTCGGAACATTACTCCTCAATGCCGTTTCCCCAGTTGCTCTGAGAAGGAAGAGACATGTTCCTCAGGAAAAGCTCCAGCTAGCATGTTTTTCACGTCAGTGGGAAGATTCTTGTGTGTTCGTGTGTATCTGTTTATTTCTAAGTTCACGATACTTGTTCCCCTGAATTTTATTTAACCAACTAGATCACATTCTTTGGCCACAGGTCAGACTCTGAGCTGCTTTCCTCCAGATCGGGAAGGAGACACATATCACAGATGCCTTCTCTAAGACAGCTCCTGTGTACAGCATCGTTCTTTGCTGAGGCCTCTATCTGTCCAATTATTATTTTTGAAATTGCTTTTCAAATTAAACATTTTACCCGTTGTGTTGGGTGTCAAAAGAAATTGCTCTCTGATGAGGCAAGAACATGTCTCTCCAACAACGTAGTATTGAACAGAGCAAGTTGTTAATTTGTGGAGTAGGGGAAAGGTTCTGCAAGTTGCCATTGTACAAATCCAGTTTTACAAATGTTTGCAGCAGATTCCACAGAACAAAGAGCCCATTCATTGCCGAGAGCCCTGCAGAATCTCAGAGCAAAGTGGCTGTGTGTTCCGAGCCGGAGCCTGACCTGTGGACCGTCTTTAATGTCTTCTGCACCAGTCCTTTTATGACGTGGGCTTTTTTTAAACAGGGTAAAGTGAATGTGTTGCATTGCAAACTCAGGTATTATGAGGAGAAGGTAGGAGTGTAGCTAGCAGCGTGGAGACATTAGGTCAGCCACTAGATGTATTTGTGAATTTGGTTTGAAGGACACGGAGAAAGGTTGGAGGGGAGGTTTGGTGTGTTTGTTTTTTGCTTTCTTCCCCATAATGTTTGGTTAACAGGTAGCCTTTTTGCGAGTGGAAGGAGAGAAAAGTTGTGCATGTTTTCTCTAATTTCTCTTTCTGCCCTCTCTCTGATCCCCAACCACCAAAAGCACTCACTTTGAGTGAGGATTTTTTTTTTTTTTTTTTTTTTTTTTTTTGAGGCGGAGTCTCGCTCTGTCGCTCAGGCTGGAGTGCAGTGGTGCGATCTTGGCTCACTGCAAGCTCCGCCTCCCGGGTTCATGCCATTCTCCTGCCTCAGCCTCCTGAGTAGCTGGGACTACAGGCGCCCGCCACCACACCCGGCTAACTTTTTTTGTATTTTTAGTAGAAACATTGTTTCACCACGTTAGCCAGGATGGTCTCCATCTCCTGACCTCGTGATCCGCCTGCCTCGGCCTCCCAAAGTGCTGGGATTACAGGCGTGAGCCACTGCACCCAGCCGAGTGAGAATTTTTATGCCATAAAAATACGACTCTGAAAGCTACATGGAAAAGGAGAATCCCACCTCCTTGCACTACATTGAAACATGCAAGCCTTTCCCTCCCTCTCCTTTTTGATGTTTTCTTGTCCCAAGACAAAAGTTTGGCATCTTGGAACTTATTCATGCTCTCTGGCTGCCTTTGTAGACTTTTGGAGTCCTTTGCAAGGTTTGGTGGTCTCGTCGTTAATCTGGAGAAATTCCCCAGAATCTGTCTCAAAGCGCTCAACCTGGCTCAGAGGACACCCAGCCCCTATGCCCCACTCACAAGAGAGGTGGGCAAGCCCCCAGGGATAGGAGGAAGTAAGCAGGATCCTCCCTGTCCTGTTTCCCAGAACCAGAGCAAGGAATGGGGAATCCTAAGGGTTTCTGTGGCATCACTGAATGTCACCCACTCCACATCAACCTGCCTCTCACCTGCCACCCTTTTTCAGGGAGGTGAGTACCTGCCATGGTCACTGTTACCAGATCCTTAAAATCCTGGGCTCTGAGCTAGGTGCATTGCTCTGTTACCCATTTCCTACATTTGTTTGTTTGTTCTTGATTTCCTGGGGGAATGGGACTGATGGAGACAGACAAACCCACTGTGGGCAGCATCTAAGCCATGTCCAAGGTTGGTCGAATTAAGGGAACCCTGGCCTCTCAGCAGGACAGAAAGCTGAGCTGTGGTTCCAGGCCCTCCTCTCTGGGCCCCTGGTGTGTATCTTTTTTCCTTGTTGCTTTTGAAATTTTTGCAATTATTTTAAGAATCCAGTCTTTCAGACCAGCCCTTTTATTAAGCTTTGAATTTTTAATTGATTTTTTTAAAGTAAAAAAAAAAAAAACCCAAAAAACAAACAAAATTTAACAAAAAAATCCGCTACTCTTACTCCCCTGCCTCCCCCTACCCCAGCCCATGAGAGTTCCCTTGCACTCCCCTCTGCCTTTGCAACTGATCATCCTCCCTTTCTCCTTGGCTTGAAGCATCTATGTCCAGTATCTGTGAAATGATGTTTTATCTGTGTGTCAGGATGAGAAACGGCAGTCATTCCACCAAGTGTTGGAAACTGGTTAGCCTGGAGACAAGGGTTTCTGGGGCCACAGCTCAGGGATGTGTATTTAATTACAGGATCCCCAGAAACTCCTCTCTAGGCTGCCACAGCAACATTTTTTCTGGGCTTGGGAGCCATACCTGAACTGTTTCCTCCAAGGCGGGAACTCCAGAGAGCCTGCCAAGTCTGGAGCAAGCTGGGGCTTCTGCTTTGGCCAGACCTGGGCCACCATGAGACTTGAAGGCTTCTAGCTGTCCTACGACACGAGCCACGGTGGCCCTGCCTCTCCCCGCTCATAGAAGCCTGGTCCCTCTGTCTAGCCCAGTTCCCATCTAGCATCCGTCTTCTGGGCCTGAAGCCCTAAATGGACCACAGCCTGCACAGGAATCAACTGTAGGCTCAAAGGGAGGCGGTGAGTAAGGTCAGAGCCTGCTCCAAGCCCAAGAACAAAAGTTGTGTTATGGGTGGAGGCTAGTCCCCCAGATCTAGCCCTGCCGTCTTTGCCCTTTAATGACCATTGTTTTCTTTCTCTAAAATGTCTTGTAATAGGTGATAATGTTGTTGATTCAAATTTCCATGAAAAAGAAAAAAAAAACTACCTCTTAAGCGACATCCTGGTCGATTCCTCTCTGAGGAATCCTGTGGGAAAAGAATACTGTAGCTCCTGCTCTGTTTACATGTTTCTGTCGGGAAAGAAGCCCCGCCTGCCCTGGGGTGTTGGTGTTTTTGTCTGTGTTGCCATCCCAGGTCTGCCATAGGGGCTGGTGGCTGCATTGTGATGTCTGGGCTGTGTCTGGGGATTCCTTCCCACCTACCCAGCCAGGGACTAGTCACCCCCCTGAAGAGGCCTCCATTTCCTTCCTGTGCTCCAGGGCATAGGGAGCACCACTCCCACAGACACCACCTTTAAGGGCTCTAGTGGCACACACATCCACGAGCCTACCCCCAGGTTACCTGCCCTAGGTCCACCTCCACCCACAGTCCTGTGTGTAGGAATCGAGGAAACGGGATGTCCCTGAGCCCTTGTCTCCAAAGGGCCGGCCAAGGGCTGCCCGCCAGCCTGACTCCATCAACCCTCCATGACCAAATGATAGCTGGCGGGCTCTGCAGGCTACCCAGGCCCTCTGCTACCTCCCACCCTGCCAGCTGGCAAGGGATGGGCCCTGTTCTGTGAATTGACTACCTGTGGAAATGTGACCAATTAGTGTGAAATGCATGTTTAGCAAGTGTTAGGTACTGTATTTGAACCAATAAATGTGAATCCTTCTGCACATGGCATCTGTCTGTGAAGCTTGTCTGGGGTTCTGG